CTCATGAAGACGTATTTCAGTCTTTGGTTTTATTTTTGAGGTTTGTTAAAGTTGGGCATCCAAATCCCACTTGGTGAAAATACTACAGACCTGGGGAAGTTACTTTTCAAACCACAGATCTTCATGACACTGGGAGGCAGTCAGATTGGAGGGATCAGTGTGGATTCTGCACAGATCTGGGGTAGGAGGCAAGCGTGGGTAACGCTCAGCTTATTGTTGGATCTCACCACAGTGAAAGACAAGCACTTCCCTCATTGAAAGTTGATTTTCTTTTTGCCCCAGTTGTAACTCATTTGACATTCACTAAATACCAAGCCCTCCCTATCTGGCAGGCACTGTTCTAAGAGCTCAAAGTCCTAGCCTGGGAGAGTGTGGACCCAAGGAAGTGTGGCCGGGCTGGTGGGGCCTCCCCGAAGGCCTGCTTCTCCTTCACCCTCACAGAGTCAGCCCCACTGGAGGCAGAGCTCATTGAGGCATCTGGAACCCACGGAGGCCTGTAAGGGCTCCCTCGCTGCTCCTTGCCTTCCCTGGGTTGGAAGTGGGGGCTAGCCACTCCCACCACAAGTTTCTCCTGCCCATTCCAATAAAAGCCTGTATGTCCCAAGAGCCAGCTTCCCTACCCCATAAGAGACCACTGAGTATCAGACTGGTAGCAGGCTCCAGAAGTTAGTTGTGGGACATTCCCTGAGCTCCAGTCCTGGGGATGTTTATTCTCTGGGCGGAGGGTGAGAAAGGAAACAAAGATGTTGCAATCCACTCCACGAACGTCAAATGCGTCATCTGAGGAGGGGGAGGGCCGGGGCAAAGGAGGGGCACCCTGACATGGAGCCTGCCAGCTCCGTCAGCCCTGACTCGGCCCGGAGCTGAGCTCCCCACCTGCCGGTAGCCCAGGAGATGGAGCAGCCCAGCCCACGTGCCCGGCCTTCCGCCCCTGACTTCACTTGATAACAAACTAGAAACTGAAACAGGGTCGGGATGCCGATGCCGGCTTGGAGTTAGAGATGAGTCACCGCTGAGAGCAGCTGCAGTAGCTGAGCAGTGGCAGCAGAGAGGCAGACGTGAGCTGAGGGCGCAGAGGCAGGCAGGTGAGAGCGGGAGCTGGAGCAGCAGCTGGGGAGGCAGCGGGAGGGGCCTTCCCGGTCCCCAGGCTGCGGGGCAGGCCAGAGGCCCTGGGACACACGGGCAGGGTAAGGCAGGGGATGGGGGAGGCAAGAGGCCACGTGAGACCGCCCCCCATACCCCTCTCTCCAGCATCTCTGAGGGTCCCCAAGGAACATGGCTGGGAGCCGTGAGGTGGTGGCCATGGACTGCGAGATGGTGGGGCTGGGGCCCCACCGGGAGAGTGGCCTGGCTCGTTGCAGCCTCGTGAACGTCCACGGTGCTGTGCTGTACGACAAGTTCATCCGGCCTGAGGGAGAGATCACCGATTACAGAACCCGGGTCAGCGGGGTCACCCCTCAGCACATGGTGGGGGCCACACCATTTGCCGTGGCCAGGCTAGAGGTGAGTGAAGGCCCGGCCAGCAGGGGCTTTGGCCTAATAGAGCTCACATCTGTTCTATTTTCAGGTCCCCTTCCCATCCTCTCCAACGGCAGCTGAGTGAAAGCAAGCTGACTGGCCTGTGTGACCAGAGCAGGGCAGGCTGTCCATGTGGGAGGCGAGGCGAGGAACGCGGGGCTGGGGCAGTCACAGCTGGGCGCCTGGGCTGCTGGAGGCCTGGAGTGGTCGTTCACTCTTCTGGCTCAGTGTGGCAGTGGCAGGCGGGCTCTGGATTCATCCCACTGGCTTCAAGGCCTGGCTTTGCCACTAACTAGCCGTGTGACTGTCCCAGTTATCAAATGGTGCTTGGCAAATCACACCAAAACTTACCGGTTCAAACAATGTCAATACTTATTTCGCTCGGCCACCTGCAGTTTGGGCAGGTGCTCTGCAGCAGGACAGGCCGTCAGTTAAGGCACCTTGAAGGCTGGGGGCTGGAACCATTGGAAGGTTTGCTCACCCACCTGTCTGGTGGCTGGTGCTGGCCTGCCTTGGACACATCACTATCTCGGTGGCTTTTCCCCGTGGTCTTTCCAGCATGGTGGCTTTGGGGTGGCCAGACATTTATTTATTTATTTATTTATTGAGACGGAGTCGTGCTCAGTCGCCCAAGCTGTAGTGCAGTGGCACGATCTCAGCTCACTTGCAATCTCCCTCCCAGGCTCAAGCAATTCTCCTGCCTCAGCCTCCCGAGTAACTGGGAATAGCCACGGCGCATGGGTAATTTTTGCATTTTTAGTAGAGACAGAGTCTCACCATGTTGGCCAGGCTGGTCTCAAACTCCTGGCCTCAGGTGATCCACCTGCCTCACCTCCCAAAGTGCTGGGATTACAGACGTGAGACACCGTGCCTGGCTGGTGGCCGGACTTCTTATAGAATTGCGGTCCCAGAGAGAAGTCAGAAGTCATACAGGCCAGCCCATATGCAATGGGAGGGGAGTTTGATTCCATCTTTTTTAAGAAGAGTGTCAAGGAATTTGCAAACTTGTTTTAAAATCATCAGAGTAAGCCTGGGCATGTCACTCCTCTGCATTTCAGATATTTCCTTTGTAAAACTCAGTTAAATGCAGTGCTCCCTCCTCACTGTTAGTTTTCTGTGGCTGCCGTAAGGAAGCCATCAACTTAGTGATTCACAGCAACACAGATGTCTTCTCTTACAGTTCTGTAGTTTCGAAGTTCAGCGTGGGTCTCACTGGTCTAAAATCAAAGTGTCAGTGGGGCTAGGTTCCTTCTGGATGCTCTGGGGAAGAATCCATTTCCTCGCCCTTTCTGGCTTCTAGAGGCTGCCTGAATACCTTAACTCACGGCCCCTCCCTCCATCTTCAAAGCCAGCAACAGCCTGTTTTCCTCATGTGGATTCACTCTGACCTCCACATGTAAGGAGGCTTGTGATTATGTTGGGACCACATGGGTAGGCCAGGTGATCTCCCCATTTGAAGGTCGACTGATTAGCAATCTAAGTTCTGCCCGGAACTTTAATTCCTCTTTGCCAGGTAATGCATTCACAGATCCTGGGGACTAGGGTGTGGACATCTTTGGGAGGTCATTATTCTGCCTGCCATAATAGAATTGTTGGGAAGATTAAACAACATAATATACATGACGTATGTTGAGGCACGCTTGGCACCTGGGAAATACTCAGGATGTACTAACCATTGCTCCTACACAGTTCAGCTCCTGAAGGAGTCCAGGTGGGCTTTTGGCACAGAATGAAACTATCAGGTGTGAGGAGGGTCCTAGTGCAATCTCTTCTTTTCAAAGATGATACATTTGAAGCCCAGGGAGGACTGATAATTTGCCCAAGGTCACACAGCCAGTCAAGGAGGGATTGCTCCCTTGCCAGCCCCAGCCCCACCCAGAAGATGCTGGGTCATGTAGGGGTGGGCACATGTCTTCCTGGCCAGATCCTGCAGCTCCTGAAAGGCAAGCTGGTGGTGGGTCATGACCTGAAGCACGACTTCCAGGCACTGAAAGAGGACATGAGCGGCTACACAATCTACGACACGTCCACTGACAGGCTGTTGTGGCGTGAGGCCAAGCTGGACCACTGCAGGCGTGTCTCCCTGCGGGTGCTGAGTGAGCGCCTCCTACACAAGAGCATCCAGGTGAGAACCTCCTCGTCCTTCTCCTCCTCCCCCCCAAGTCCCCACTCTATACTTGTGTCTGCAGAACAGCCTGCTTGGACACAGCTCGGTGGAAGATGCGAGGGCAACGATGGAGCTCTATCAAATCTCCCAGAGAATCCGAGCCCGCCGAGGGCTGCCCCGCCTGGCTGTGTCAGACTGAAGCCCCATCCAGCCCGTTCCGCAGGGACTAGAGGCTTTCGGCTTTTTGGGACAGCAACTACCTTGCTTTTGGAAAATACATTTTTAATAGTAAAGTGGCTCTATATTTTCTCTACGCCATCACTGGGTCCTCTTCTTATTCTTCTCTCCAAGCTGGGTTAACAGTAGACAGGACCCATTTCTGTGTGATGTTAGGAGGGAATGAAGTCTTATGCTGGGGAGGTGGGCAAGTATCAATTTCCTTAATATCTTGAATCCTGTGGGTCCAAAATGTGGCTTGGAAATCTAAGTAGCATGTGGCTTAATTACTAATCCCACCCTTTGCTGTTGCATCCCAGCCCTATTCCTGGTGCATTTATGCCCAGAGAGGTGGCATTATTTCCTGGGGTGGCATTCAGCTCCTCTTGAGTTGGTGCCACAGCATTTGTGGGCTTTGAAGCAAAGGTACAGGAAATGTCAAGGGTGCCACCCCGGCAACCTTGAGCAAGTCACCCCTCCTATTTGTAAAATGAGGAAGGAAAGGTAACAAACTGTGGAGTCAGAGAGAAGTAGGTTGGAATCCTCTTTGTCATTTAGTAGCTGTTTGACCTAAGGTGGTTTACTGAACTTCTCAGTTTCTCCATCTGTAAAATGAGAATTCTAGCAACTCGTAGGGTATTTGTGAGATGTTGCAGGCAAAGCCCCCAGCACCATGCCTGTCCTAGCTTAAGCACCCACCAGGTGTCGATAAGTAATTGTTCTTCCCTGGACTGCCTGCACATCTAGGGCACCCCAGGAAGAGTCACCGCACTCTGTTTCGGGGCTCGGCTCTCTGAGGGGAGGGCATCCTGTATGGGGAGGAGGGTCTGGACCAGAGCTGTCCCTGATCGCTAGAATCAACGGCAGAATTCTTGTTATTTTAATAATAATTAATAATTTAGTGCTTCCACTAAATAAAAATCATTGGAATGGTGTCCAAGCAATTTTTTTTTTTGAGATGGAGTCT